CACAAGAGATCAGTTCCTCCAAGGTCAGGGGACAGAGAGCACAGGGATCCAGCGCCAAGCGCAAGGCCCCCAGAAGAAGCCAGAGAGTCGGGGAGGGGGCGGGGGGGAATCGGTCCCAGCAGGTGGGAAGGATTCTGGGACCAGACCTAAGGGATCATGAGCACAGCTGCTGCAGGCAGACGGGCCCCTGGAGAAGCTGGGGACAAGCTGGAATAGAGACTTCATTGCGGGAAGGGCTGTCAGGGAGGCCTCCTGGGGTGGAAAAGGGTGGTCAGGAGGCTCCTGGAGGCGGCGCGGCCCCGGGGGTCCAACTCACCTGGGGCCCGGCCACCGCGCTCTCGACCGCCGCCTCTGCCCGCGCAGCACGGGCACAGCTCGCCAGCACTGCGAACCCGGATGGGTCGTCGGGCGCGGCCCTCAGCAGAGCTGCCTTCACAGATGTGGTGCCCAGGTCAATGCCGAGGGTGATCGGCCGCGCAGCCATTATCTCCCTGACCCGCGCAGCTCCAGTCTGCAGCCAGCGGCCCCACAAGTCCGCGCTCTTCGCCCAGGGGGGCGGGGCAGGGGCGGGGAGTCGCCTGCCAATCTTTCAGCCACACCCAACATGGAGGCTTCTCGTCTTCCCACTGGCCGGGGAAGGCGAGCTTCCACGCAACCTCTCGGCGGGCCCCGGCTATAGGCGGAGAGGCGGCGGAAGGCGGGACCTAAAGGGGGCCCCGCCCCACGGGCTCTGATTTCCGCCCAATGGAGGGCGGTCTGAGCTTCGCTCACGAAAGGAGCCGGGAGGCGCTGGCGGCTCCAAGAGTCTCTGTGTCCCTGGCAGCGGACCTCATCTTCCCTCACGCCGGAGCCCCGATCTCTGCGCCCCGGCCCGACCCAGCTGCGCTCTGTCCGTCTAAGACGCGCGGAAACTACAACTCCCAGAGCTCATCTCGCCGAGATCCGGCCCCACGAGTCAGGTGGCGGAGGTCAGGTGACAGCGGACCCGCCTCTCCCAAAGTCTAGCCGGGCAGGGGAACGCGGTGCATTCCTGACCGGCACCTGGCGAGGCTCATGCGTCCCGTGAGGGCGGTTCCTCGAGCCTGGGGGCGCTCAGGTGAGAGCGGACGCGGCCTCCCCTGTTTCCCATGCCGCCTGGGTCTCGGTTGGGGAATTTGCAGATTGCTTTGGAGACGCTGAGAGAACCTTTGCGAGAGCGCCGGTTGACGTGCGGAGTGCGGGGCTCCGGGGGACTGAGCAGCACGAGACCCCATCCTCCCCTCCGGGTTTTCACACTGGGCGAAGGGAGGACTCCTGAGCTCTGCCTCTTCCAGTAACATTGAGGATTACTGTGTTTTGTGAGAGCTCGCTAGGCGCCCTAAGCAACAGAGGTAACCACTTTATATCCTTGTTTCTCAACCTCCTGAACTTCTCTCTTGCTGTTTTTCTTCCTAGTTCTGAGAAATCGAGAAACATGATAAGGAATTGGCTGACTATTTTTATCCTTTTTCCCCTGAAGCTCGTAGAGAAATGTGGTAAGTTTAGAAATGACACGTCAACTTTGTAAGTGCCTCATGTCATTGATTTGGGTCCTTCCAGAGTCAAGCGTCAGCCTCACTGTTCCTCCTGTCGTAAAGCTGGAGAACGGCAGCTCGACCAACGTCAGCCTCACCCTGCGGTAAGTTCCTGGGCCTGGCGCTGTGCTCAGCTCTCAGCAGTAATTAGACTCTTGTCCTCCACAGGCCACCATTAAATGCAACCCTGGTGATCACTTTTGAAATCACATTTCGTTCCAAAAATATTACTATCCTTGAGCTCCCCGATGAAGTAAGTAACCAATCTTAACGGATGGGTAGGGAGGCATCGGATTGAACCTCAGTCTTCCTAACAGGTTGTGGTGCCTCCTGGAGTGACAAACTCCTCTTTTCAAGTGACATCTCAAAATGTTGGACAACTTACTGTTTATCTACATGGAAATCACTCCAATCAGACCGGGTAGGCTGGCCTCAGGGTGTGCGGGCCTCACGCAGCTCATCCCGGTCCCCAAACTCCTTTCCAGCCCGAGGATACGCTTTCTTGTGATCCGCAGCAGCGCCATTAGCATCATAAACCAGGTGATTGGCTGGATCTACTTTGTGGCCTGGTCCATCTCCTTCTACCCTCAGGTGATCATGAATTGGAGGCGGAAAAGGTAACCCCCTGGGCCGTATGTGCAGGCTCTCTCCTGCCCTGTCTTGTCCCTCCACCCCCTGCAGTGTCATTGGTCTGAGCTTCGACTTCGTGGCTCTGAACCTGACGGGCTTCGTGGCCTACAGTGTATTCAACATCGGCCTCCTCTGGGTGCCCTACATCAAGGTACGGCCTTGCCTGCCCTACATCTCTGCCCATCACCACCCAGCTTCTCCCACCCACCAAACAGGAGCAGTTTCTCCTCAAATACCCCAACGGAGTGAACCCCGTGAACAGCAACGACGTCTTCTTCAGCCTGCACGCGGTTGTCCTCACGCTGATCATCATCGTGCAGTGCTGCCTGTATGAGGTGAGACCAGCCCTGGCCCCCCACAGGCCACCGGTCCACATCTCTGCCCTCCTCTCGCCCCCAGCGCGGTGGCCAGCGCGTGTCCTGGCCTGCCATCGGCTTCCTGGTGCTCGCGTGGCTCTTCGCATTTGTCACCATGATCGTGGCTGCAGTGGGAGTGACCACGTGGCTGCAGTTTCTCTTCTGCTTCTCCTACATCAAGCTCGCAGTCACGCTGGTCAAGTATTTTCCACAGGTACCTCCAGGGCCCTGTTCACATGGCCGGTGCCTCCGTCTGTCTGTCCGTCTGTCTGGCCCAGGCCTACATGAACTTTTACTACAAAAGCACTGAGGGCTGGAGCATTGGCAACGTGCTCCTGGACTTCACCGGGGGCAGCTTCAGCCTCCTGCAGATGTTCCTCCAGTCCTACAACAACGGTGAGTCAGCCAGCGGGCTGCTGGCCACCCTGAACACCAGCTTCTGTCCCCCGGCTGCTAACAGACCAGTGGACGCTGATCTTCGGAGACCCAACCAAGTTTGGACTCGGGGTCTTCTCCATCGTCTTCGACGTCGTCTTCTTCATCCAGCACTTCTGTTTGTACAGAAAGAGACCGGGGTATGACCAGCTGAACTAGCACCCAGGGACCCAGTGTACCCAGCCTCTGGCCTCGTGCCCTGCTGGGGAAGGCCTCACCCAGCGAAGGCCGGAGAAGCGGTTGGGCCCTGGCACACAGGGCTGGCTCAGTGTGCGGACAGAGGAGACCACTCTGCTCCTGGGGCCAGAGGCCATTCAATAGCCTGCCTTCGTCCGGGCCCCTCCTGGGCCTCCCCGGCCAGGCACGTGGCACCGTCGCCTTGACACCGCCATCTCTTTTCTTTAAGGCTTCAGGCAGCGCGCACAGGCTCTGGCAGCCGTCTCAGGCAGGACTGGGCACCAAGCTTGCAGCCGAAGGCCTTGCCCCAAACTACCAGCGTTTCTGCAAGCAGCTTGAAGGGCTGACCTTGCAGCCGGGTGAGCCAAGGGCACTTTGCTGCCACCGCTGCATTCCCAGAGATCAAGCAGCCCGGTGCCGTGGCCAGTGAACTCAGAGGTGCTGGTGGACGGGCTAGGACTTTGGGGTTAGGCCATGGGGCTCTTTCTCTGAAGGCCACTTTCCTGACGTACTCTCTGTACATAACTCAGCGTCCGTGACTGCAGTAACAGCCAGCCCTACCCAGAGTATTTCTGAGCCATGAGGGGCCCACCAGATTGGTTCTGAATTGGATTCATGCCCAGCGCATTAGCATAGTAACTCCTTTCAGATTTTTTGGAGGGACGTTTGGAAGTGGCTTACTCTCTTCTGCCCTCTCTCCTACCTCCACCTTCTCAGATTAGCCCCATCTGAGCACATCCAGCTGCTCCTTACCCAGCATCTGGAGTACAGGACATAGCTCTCTCCTGCTACCAGTCTGTGCCTTAGAGGTCTGTTAGGCCTGCCAAACGGCGACCAGCTCCCCTGGAGCGAGGGCAGGCCCCTTCCCTCTCTTTCCCCAGACACCTACTTGAGACTCACCAATTTCTGGCCTGTTCAGGAGCCTCAGATAAGTATTTGTACTTGAGACCACCTCACACAATCTGTATGGGCCCAACCCTGATCTCAAACCTCCTTCCCTCTGCCCAAAGCTGTCCTTCCTATGGCAGGAGGGGTGGGGGTCCCAGGACGTGCCTCATACATGACTTGAGCTTGTCAGTCCACTGAGTTTCCTTCTACGAGATCAACGCGAGGGGCCTGTATCTTGAATTAAAACCTACTCGCTTCCTTTCTGCACTCTGTGTGCTCGATACAGAAGGCAGGTGTGCTGGCCTTCAGAGCCAGGTGCCCTGCTCCCCTCGTGTAAGGAAGCGCATAAGGTTGTGAAGGTCACTGACCCGAGAGCGCTGCGTGCTGACCCCACACTTCACTGGGGAGCCCTCTTGGGTAGCGCGAGACGCCTACCCGCCCAGGGCCAGGTCAGTCTCCCAGGCTCCGTGTCTTCACGGTTACCAGGGCACGCCACTCAATCTGGATGTGAGCCGGGGTGGATGAGGTTCTGAAGGGCACACCAGCACTGGGAGCGGGGGCAGTGGGGGTCTTATTCTCCAGACGCTTCCTCTATCTAGTTGTAACAAACGTCAAAGAATGTCAGGTCTTGTTTCTGCAGAGCAGACTTTGGCCTGACGGGGTCCACAGACCTGTTTCACTTGCAACACCCAGTAAATGTGTTACTGGGTGCCCTACTTTAAAAATCAGAGATTTCAAATGATTGACTTTTCCGGCTGAGTGCGGTGGCTCACGCCTGTAATCCCAGCACTTTGGGAGGCCAAGGCAGATGGATCACCTGACATCAGGAGTTCGAGACCAGCCTAGCCAACATTGCAAAACCCCATCTCTACTAAAGATACAAAAATTAGCTGGGCATGGTGGCGGGCACCTGTAATCCCAGCTACTTGGTTGGCTGAGGCAGGAGAATTACTTGAACCCAGGAGGCGGAGGTTGCAGTGAGCGAAGATCACGCCATTGCACTCCAGCCTGGGCAACAAGAACGAAACTCCATCTCAAAAAAAAAAAAAAATTATTGACTTTTCTTTAAAATCTGATTTGGCAGTGCTAGGTAGGTCCAGGAGTGCTAACACCTTCCCAGAGGTGGTACGCAGGTAGTCAGGTGCTCTCTGACTCACCCCCATCTGGCCAGATCACGGCCCCCAGCAACACGTGGGGTTGTGTCCCTCGCTGGGATACACGGAGTGCCCTTATAGGCAGGGAGTCTTATAGGCAGGGGTCTCTCCCAGGCACCTCTGGGTGTCCCTACGGCCCCTCCCAGGTGGGAGCTGAGGCTAGGTTGCAAAAAGGAGGTTGGGAGCAAGTAGGGGCTTCACAGTAACACCCAAGAAAGCACACGCACCCCAGGGTCCCACCCCAGTGCTCCCAGACACTCCCACAGATGTGGTTCTGGTCAGGCGCAGTGCAGCTGCTGCGGCTCCACCAGCCCCGGGCTTTCAGGCAGGTGGGCCTGGGAGTAGTTGAGCTTTGTCCCAGAACAGTGGGGGATGGGGCCATCATTAAAACCACAGCTCTGGCCCCAATATCCCACCGCCACCCCCACCCCGATATCCCAGCCCATGCCTCAGCAAAGCCCCCTGTGAATTCCAGCATTTTTATTGAGCGCACCACATCGGGGAGGGGCGGCAGTGGTTTCCACGGTAACCAAAGTAAGGCTTGTGCACTTGCTGAGCTTCCAGATGCGAATTAGTAAAAGCTAAATTCAAAAGTAGAATGGGCATCTCCAAAGAGTACGATAAAAACATTTTGTATCAAACTTGTGATTAAAAAAATACAAAAGTTAAACCCACAGGCAAAGAGGAAAATGACAATCCTGAGAGC